AAATAAACTATCTCAACGGCCACTTCTAGGGTTAAAAGTCTCTCTAACGCCTCCTCCCAGGACGTGCCACCCCGGGCGCTCCTACGCAAGCATTTTCTGGGGGCCTGACACTGCTGCCTCCCCGGGCTCACTGAGGAGACAAGGTGGTCCCCATGAGCCGCATTCCGCAAAGGGGCAGAGGAGGTCTCCGTGAGCAGGAGCAGGAGGCACCTGTTTAAGGTCACACAGCAAAGGGGAGAAGAAACCAGAGGCTGCCAAACTCCTCTGCAGGAGCCCACACCTGCCTCACACCAGGCAGGCCTGGGGGAAGTCCCTCCTCTGGCGGAGGAGGCGAAACACAGAGGCCAGCCCCTCCCCTCCAGCCCCTGCAGGTGTGTGTGTTGGGGTGGGATGGGGGCGCTCCCCAGCAGCTGCGTCTCTGCCAGGCACACACACCTCGCGGTAACACATATCCCCCACACAACCCAGCGCGCTCCACACACAGGCATCTTCCTGTGCACGCGCGCACAGACCCCAACACCTTTCCCTCTGTTGCCCTCAGCAGGGACGCTCCCACCCCCAGTCCCCAGCGGACGCAGTGGCCTCGGGACTCGTACACGCCTCCACGCCCCGCCGCGTGACGTCACGTGGGGTAGAGCCCTGAGACACTAAATGGCGGGGGGGTGGGGGGAGGAAAGGGAAGGCGGCAGAGCTCCCCGAGCCGGGACAGTCACTTACTCTACAGGCAGTGGGGCCCGACACAGACAGCGCCGCCCCCGCCAGCCAGCCTCGCACGCCCTCGGAAGCGCAGGCTCCCGGCGCTGCGCTGGAGGGTTCCCCGGCACCCCAGCCTCCCGTCCCCAGCCCGCTGCACCTCCGGGCCCCCCTTACCCTTGAGAGGCACCGGGAGTTGTCGCGGGGGGGCCTCGGGAAATTCCCCGGACCCCTGTGCCAGGAGGTGCCCGGTTCGCCCGCTCTTCACCCCCCGCCCCCCCCGAGGGCGGTGCCCGGGGGTGCTGCCCCATGGAGCGGGGAGGCGGGCGCCGTCTGCTCCGGGAGCCCTGACCCGAGTCGGAGCTGTGTGTCGCAGCCGCCCCGACCCCCCGCCGATCATGCGCCGGCGCCCCTGGCTCTCCAGTCCCACTGGGCTGTGAGCCCCCCACTCCCAGCCCGTCAGGGCCTGCGCGCCATGGGCAGCGCCCACCCTCGCCCCTGGCTGCGGCTCCGACCCCAGCCCCAGCCGCGGCCAGCGCTCTGGGTGCTCCTGTTCTTCCTACTGCTGCTGGCTGCTGCCATGCCCAGGTGAGCCCTCACCTCATGCTCCGCCCTCCTAGACACGTACCCACTCCACCCCATATGTCTGCAGGTCAGCACCCAATGACATTCTGGACCTCCGCCTCCCCCCGGAGCCCGTGCTCAATGCCAACACAGTGTGCCTAACATTGCCAGGCCTGAGCCGGCGGCAGATGGAGGTGTGTGTGCGTCACCCTGATGTGGCTGCCTCAGCCATACAGGGCATCCAGATCGCCATCCACGAATGCCAACACCAATTCAGGGACCAGCGCTGGAACTGCTCAAGCCTGGAGACTCGCAACAAGATCCCCTATGAGAGTCCCATCTTCAGCAGAGGTAGCTGCCCCTCACCCCTGCCCCTGCCTGCCAGAGTCCATGTGTTCTGGGTCTTTAACCACAGGTTTCCGAGAGAGCGCTTTTGCCTACGCCATCGCAGCAGCTGGCGTGGTGCACGCCGTGTCCAATGCGTGTGCCCTGGGCAAACTGAAGGCCTGTGGCTGTGATGCGTCCCGGCGAGGGGACGAGGAGGCCTTCCGTAGGAAGCTGCACCGCTTACAACTGGATGCACTGCAGCGTGGTAAGGGCCTGAGCCATGGGGTCCCGGAACACCCAGCCCTGCCCACAGCCAGCCCAGGCCTGCAGGACTCCTGGGAGTGGGGCGGCTGCAGCCCCGACATGGGCTTCGGGGAGCGCTTTTCTAAGGACTTTCTGGACTCCCGGGAGCCTCACAGAGACATCCACGCGAGAATGAGGCTTCACAACAACCGAGTTGGGAGGCAGGTGAGAGCCCCACCCCTGGGTCTGCTTCAAATCGTGTCACCCCTCACGGTGCCTCCCTCCGCAGGCAGTGATGGAGAACATGCGGCGGAAGTGCAAGTGCCACGGCACGTCAGGCAGCTGCCAGCTCAAGACGTGCTGGCAGGTGACGCCCGAGTTCCGCACCGTGGGGGCGCTGCTGCGCAGCCGCTTCCACCGCGCCACGCTCATCCGGCCGCACAACCGCAACGGCGGCCAGCTGGAGCCGGGCCCAGCGGGGGCACCCTCGCCGGCTCCGGGCGCTCCCGGGCCGCGCCGACGGGCCAGCCCCGCCGACCTGGTCTACTTCGAAAAGTCTCCCGACTTCTGCGAGCGCGAGCCGCGCCTGGACTCGGCGGGCACCGTGGGCCGCCTGTGCAACAAGAGCAGCGCCGGCTCGGATGGCTGCGGCAGCATGTGCTGCGGCCGCGGCCACAACATCCTGCGCCAGACGCGCAGCGAGCGCTGCCACTGCCGCTTCCACTGGTGCTGTTTCGTGGTCTGCGAAGAGTGCCGCATCACCGAGTGGGTCAGCGTCTGCAAGTGAGCGGCCCGGGGTCCCCTGGGCCCTGATCGAGGTCCCCTCCTGGAGCCTGGCCCTCTGAGGCTTACGGTCTTGGCAAGGCAGCATCGCCTTGGCTCTTGGGAAGAGGAGATTGGACCACATGATCTTATAGGAACCCCTCAGCTCTGAGGTCTGTGATCGCCGGACAGTCCAGGCCTGTCTGAACCCCACCACTCACTTCTGTGGGCTCTAGGACTGACTGGGTTCTTCCTCCCTCCCCGAAGCCCAGACAGTTCAGTTGGGCTGGGGGTTGCTCCACACCCTAAAACAAGCCTCAGCCAGGCAACCCGTCAGTCTGTCTCCATCCTTTCACCCCTTCCCTGGAGATGGGAGGTGGGGAATGAATGGAAGCTGACGGGCAGAGAGAGGAGGATTAAAAAAAAGAAATAGACATAACTGAGCTGAAGTAATTCCATAAAGGGCCCAGACAGCCTCCTCCACCATTCCCTTCATCATTCATTTAACAAATATTTATTTTGCACTCTCTTTGCGGCACTCTGGGGGCGGTGGGGTGCGTGGGGGTGGCAATGCAAGGCACTGAGGCCACAGATGTGAGTAAGCGAGACACAACACTTGTCCTCTTGGAGGTTACATTCTTGCTGGGGGGAGGCATGGGCAATAAACAAGTAAATATACAAACAAGGTCATTTCAGACAATGCTGTGTGCAGGC